TGGAGCAAAATTTATCATAAATCTGATCTCACTTTATAAAACTCATGATGAAAAATTTTCCTTTTATATCATTTCATGTAATTTTAAAACTATAAACTACTTTCCCAGAAAGATGAAATGTGCAACACTCTGAAATCACCTAAATTGATACTGCTATTCTTAAAACATAAAATCAAATAAATGGTCATTCATACAGCACCAAAAATGTCTTTGGAAAAAACAATACTCATATCCACTTACCACCCAAGGTTGCATAAAGAAAAAAAACTTTAACTCCAAATATATAAAATAAAACATGTTTATTTTACATAGGAACTGATAATCTGAAGTATAAGATGCTAATTTCCAAATGTATCCTGGCTTGTGTGTAGCCTTGGTCAAATGATCATTGTATCAGAAAGATAAAGAAAAAATAATCGTATTTCAGTACTTCTATACATCCTAAAAGGGAAGACGGAACACTTAAGTGGTTGATAAATTTGAAAAGCTGATTAAACATAATAATCACCATGTTGGGGGAAGACATAAAAGTCATAAAACAGATTTTTTATAATATTAAAAAAGTGACATGAAAATTATACAATTTTAGAAAGGAATATAAAAAGGCAGGAGTTAAAAAATAGTGGGACTAATATCATAGAAAACTATCCATGAGGAAGGTCAAATTTATTTTCAACATGTAAAAAGGATAAAGAGTAGAGGTATTTTAAAAATTCACAGATTCTTAATGAGGCAAATGTTAAAATATGGAACCCAATCTCAGACAAATACATAGAAAGGAGTAAGGGCCAACTCTCATGCATAAGGTATCCCATCCTATAGCAAATCAGATATATAGGTACGCTTGATGCCACAAATTTTTTAAAAAATTGTCCATTTTGTTGCGTGTGCACCTCTTGCCATAAATTTGAGTCAGCACCAGCGACAGCTCTGCAGTCCTCCTATGTGGTACTGATCAGGTGGTTGCAGAGCTTCAGCTCACAGCAACACAATGCAGCTGAGCAGGCAAGCACAGCCCACAGCCAGAAACAGTTCCGACTCTACAGAACAAGACGACCTTTAAGTTTCCCAGAGAAAATGAGATGCTGATGTTGAAGACGACACCACGGTAAGATGTTATTTAAATCAGTAAAAGGCTGAATTAAAAGAAGGGTGTATCTGTTTGTTTCTAGGCTTTGATGGAATATCAGATATTGAAAATGTCTCTCTGCCTGTTCATCCTTCTGTTTCTCACACCTGGTATTTTATGCATTTGTCCTCTCCAATGTATATGCACAGAGAGGCACAGGCATGTGGACTGTTCAGGCAGAAACTTGTCTACATTACCATCTGGACTGCAAGAGAATATTATACATTTAAACCTGTCTTATAACCACTTTACTGATCTGCATAACCAGTTAACCCAATATACCAATCTGAGGACCCTGGACATTTCAAACAACAGGCTTGAAAGCCTGCCTGCTCACTTACCTCGGTCTCTGTGGAACATGTCTGCTGCTAACAACAACATTAAACTTCTTGACAAATCTGATACTGCTTATCAGTGGAATCTTAAATATCTGGATGTTTCTAAGAACATGCTGGAAAAGGTTGTCCTCATTAAAAATACACTAAGAAGTCTCGAGGTTCTCAACCTCAGTAGTAACAAACTTTGGACAGTTCCAACCAACATGCCCTCCAAACTACATATCGTGGACCTGTCTAATAATTCTTTGACACAAATTCTTCCAGGTACATTAATAAACCTGACAAATCTCACACATCTTTACCTGCACAACAATAAGTTCACATTCATTCCAGACCAATCTTTTGACCAACTCTTTCAGTTGCAAGAGATAACCCTTTACAATAACAGGTGGTCATGTGACCACAAACAAAACATTACTTACTTACTGAAGTGGATGATGGAAACAAAAGCCCATGTGATAGGGACTCCATGTTCTACCCAAATATCATCTTTAAAGGAACATAACATGTATCCCACACCTTCTGGATTTACCTCAAGCTTATTCACTGTAAGTGGGATGCAGACAGTGGACACCATTAACTCTCTGAGTGTGGTAACTCAACCCAAAGTGACCAAAATACCCAAACAATATCGAACAAAGGAAACAACGTTTGGTGCCACTCTAAGCAAAGACACCACCTTTACTAGCACTGATAAGGCTTTTGTGCCCTATCCAGAAGATACATCCACAGAGACTATCAATTCACATGAAGCAGCAGCTGCAACTCTAACTATTCATCTCCAAGATGGAATGGTCACAAACACAAGCCTCACTAGCTCAACAAAATCATCCCCAACACCCATGACCCTAAGTATCACTAGTGGCATGCCAAATAATTTCTCTGAAATGCCTCAACAAAGCACAACCCTTAACTTATGGAGGGAAGAGACAACCACAAATGTAAAGACTCCATTACCTTCTGTGGCAAATGCTTGGAAAGTAAATGCTTCATTTCTCTTATTGCTCAATGTTGTGGTCATGCTGGCTGTCTGAGGGTCTGCATTTTCTGAAACTAATGAAAGCACTCCTCCCTGATGTACAGTTGGGAAAATATGTCCATATCTAACCAGTGATTCGAGCTATATTTAAGTATTCAAGAAAGCCAGTCTTAACATTTCTAACTCTGATGTAAATGAAGTAACTTGTCTTAAATAAAAGAAATGCACAATGTCTTGGTACTTGCTGCTATTTTACTGTCTTAATTAAGTAAACTAATGAGTTTCTTTTATAAAAAAAATGAAATGTTTTAAGGCTTCAATTTATTGCACAAAATATAAAGCATCTAAACTTTAATATGTATTTTATGTATGTTTACACTGTCAAACATCTGGAAAATAAAAGGTCTATGCTCATAACTGTGTCATTTGGCTTTCCAGTCATACCAACT